CCTGACGGACGCGCAGGGGACGCTGAGCCTGTGATCCTCGCCTCACCCAGACGAGGCCGGGCTGCTTCTCACAGGAAAGTGCGTCTGGAGTCCGGGGACGGCCTCCTCCTGGGGCCTGTCCAGGTCGCCCTGGGCCTAAATTACAGGCGGGGAGAGGCCTGTCGGAGGAGCCCCCGCTCCAGACCCCTGGGGGACCCAGGGCGAGGTCGCCCCAGCGCCTCACGTCTGGGGGCTCCCCTTTGCCACGTCGCCAGAGCAAAATTCAAAATCTGCAGTTCTGGCAAATTTCCGGGGCCTCCCGGACACGAAAAGCAGCTGAAATCTCAGGACAATGTCATTGGATGCGGACCGAGAAGAAGCCGTTCGGAACCAGAGCTGCCCCGGATTCTCCCAGGCCTGGCTCGCCGGTGGGGGGACCCCGGTCCCTGGTTTGGGGGGGCAGGAACGGGCGGGCGCCCCTGGGGGCTTCTCATTTGTGTGTTGGTCTCGGCCTTGAAATGCAGCGGAGAAAATAAAAAATAAAATAAAAATAGGAGTCAGGTGTCAGAGTCGGGTCGGCCAGGCACTGAGGTTTGAAGGAATCGCAGAAGAAGCTCCTCTCACCCGGGTCCAGGCCGCGGGGGTTCTGCGGGAGGCGCCCCCGATTCTGCCCGCGGGACGCCGCGGCCTCGGAAGCCCCGGGAGCAGGCCCCGCCCCGCCCCCACCCTCCTCTCTCCCCAAGTCCTCCCGCCCCCCCAGCCCCGCCCCTCCCCCGCCCTGGGTGCTCCCCTGCCCCTCCCCCGGCCCTCCCCCGCCCCTCACCCGCTCCTGCCCCTCCTCTCTCCCCAGGTCCTCCCGCCCCCAGCCCCGCCCCTCCCCCGCCCTGGGTGCTCCCCTGCCCCTCCCCCGCTCCTGCCCCTCCTCTCTCCCCAAGTCCTCCCCGCCCCCAGCCGCCCCTCCCCCCGCCCTGCCCCCCCCCGCCCCCGCCTCCAGCCCCGCCCCTCTCCGCTCCCCGCCCCGCCCCCACGCGCCCGCGGTCCCGCCGGAAGGACTTAAGCGCCCCGGAGCCGGGAGGCGAACTTGGGACCCGCTGGCCTCGCTCGGTGCGCGCCTCCCTCCCCGCATGCAGCCCGCCGGGACGCCGGCCTCCTTCTCTCGGTTTTGCAGGATCGACCCGTACGGATTCGAGCGGCCTGAGGACTTCGACGACGCCGCCTACGAGAAGTTTTTCTCCAGCTACCTGGTCACGCTCACCCGCAGGGCGATCAAATGGTCCCGGCTGCTGCAGGGCGGGGGCGTCCCCAGGAGCCGGACAGGTGGGTCCCGGGGGCGCAGGTGGGTCCCGAGGGCTCACACGCTGTCCGTCCTCTCGGCCTTCAGTGAAGCGCTATGTCCGGAAAGGGGTCCCGCTGGAGCACCGTGCCCGCGTCTGGATGGTGCTGAGTGGGGCCCAGGCGCAGATGGACCAGAATCCCGGCTACTACCACCAGCTTCTCCAGGGAGAGAGAAACCCCAGGCTGGAGGACGCCATCAGGACAGGTGAGGCGGTGGGGGTCGAGCTCTGGTGCAGGCCCGTGGGTGATTCCTTCTGAATTTCCCACAGACCTGAACCGGACCTTCCCCGACAACGTGAAGTTCCGGAAGACCACGGACCCCTGCTTACAGAGGACCCTGTACAATGTGCTGCTGGCATATGGGCACCATAACCAGGGAGTGGGCTACTGCCAGGTGAGCCTCGGGACCCTCTGACGCCATGAGGTTGTGAATTTGTTTCTCATTTTTCTAATTTCAGGGAATGAATTTTATAGCAGGATATCTGATTCTTATAACAAATAATGAAGAAGAATCTTTTTGGCTGTTAGATGCTCTTGTTGGAAGAATACTACCAGGTATGTTGAAAATTCCTGCGGTATGCCCGAACTCTCGGGGTCTTTTCTCCACATTGCCTGGCAGATTACTACAGCCCGGCCATGCTGGGCCTGAAGACCGACCAGGAGGTCCTCGGGGAGCTGGTGCGGGCGAAGCTGCCGGCTGTGGGGGCCCTGATGGAGCGTCTCGGTGTGCTGTGGACGCTGCTGGTGTCCCGCTGGTTCATCTGCCTGTTTGTGGACATCTTGCCCGTGGAGGTGAGCGCCTCACTCGGGCCCTGGGGCGGGCGGGGAGTGACACCGGGTTCCCATGTCTCTGCAGACAGTGCTTCGGATCTGGGACTGTTTGTTTAACGAAGGCTCGAAGATTATCTTCCGGGTGGCCCTGACCTTAATTAAGCAGCACCAGGAGTTGATTTTGGAAGCCACCAGCGTTCCAGACATTTGCGATAAGTTTAAGCAGATAACCAAAGGGAGTTTCGTGATGGAGTGTCACACGTTTATGCAGGTGTGTGGGGCTGCACGTGGCTCAGTCCCCTCCCAGGGGGCCCCGCCTCACCTGCAGCCCGGGGGCTGCTCTGACCACCCGGAGGGTGCACAGGACGGGCACCAGTGGGCATAGGGCACAGGATGAGCCTCCAGCTCTGTCCTGCATCTGCCCCCTGCGCCTGGCCTCCGAGGGCTTTCCTGTCTATGGCGGCCCTGTCTTCTTGGCCCTGGCACTGCGGACGCTGCTCCTGGTCCTAATGGCTGTACTCATCTGCTGTGTGTGGTGCCAGAAGTGTGGCTTCCCGAGGCCCGGCCTCCCCACTGGGTCCTGGACCTGGCGCAGGCCGTATAGACTCAGGTCCTGATGAGGGCGTTGTGGGAGCTGTACCTGACAGGCCTTCTGAGGAAGCCAAGACGCCAGGAGAGGCTCAGGCCTGGGAGTCAGTAGTTTCCTAAGAGGGAGTGGAGGCTCGGGGCCACTCTGGGTGCAGCATGGCAAACGTGGGCGGTATTTCAGCAGCTGGGCCTTCATCAAAGAGAAGACCATGTTGGCCGGGCGCGGTGGCTCACGCCTGCAGTCCCAGCACTTTGGGAGGCCAAGGCGTGTGGATCACCTGAGGTCAGGAGTTCAAGACCAGCCTGGCCAACACGGTGAAACCCCGTCTCTACTAAAAAATACAAAAATTAGCCAGGTGTGGTGGCTCACGCTTATGTAGTCCCAGTTACTCGGGAGGCTGAGGCACGAGAATCACTTGAACCTGGGAGGCGGAGGTTGCAGTGAGCCGAGATCGCGCCACTGCACTCCAGCCTGGGCAACAGAGTGAGACTCTGTCTCAAAAAAAAAAAAAAAGTCTAATGGAAGCAGATGGCCTTTTCTTCCACCGTTTGATTCATTTAACATTTCTGAGCAGCAAAGCTGCAGTCCTAGGCCCCAGGGCAGGAGTGAGATGGTGACAATCTGTGGGTCACCCCAGAAGCCCTTGGATGTGGACTGCTCCTCCCTCACCTCACACGAGGCCTGTCTGCCTGCCTGCCAGTCTGGGAGAGCTAACGTAGAAATGGGTTGTTGGGTTTGTTTTTAAACTAACTGTTTGCCTTCCAGAAAATATTTTCAGAACCTGGAAGCTTATCCATGGCCACCGTCGCCAAGCTCCGCGAGAGCTGCAGGGCCCGGCTGCTGGCACAGGGGTGAGCGTGCCTGTCCCCTGCGTTGCTCGTCTCTACACTGACGATGCCCCTTTCCAGAGTTGACACTGGACCAACTTTCACTGCTTTCCTTTTTAGTGTTGTAAATACTTGACATCACTACACTTTAGTTGTGAATTTTTTAAAAGAGCAGTTTAAAATCAGGTCATTCTACCAGCTTTTGATGATTAGCTATGAAGTCATACTTTTTAAAGAAAACTTATTTTTACCTGAGAGATCAATAATATATAAAATGTGAGTGTGGGTTTGTATCTAATAAAGTATGCCAACACCTGTGTTTGTGATCAGTTTCTCAGCTGACTGGAAAT